AGACCAGCCTGGGCAACAGAAGGAGACACACATCTCTACCAAAAATTAAAATTAAAATTAAAACAATTAGCCAGGCCTGGTAGTGCGTGCGTGTAGTCCCAGATACTTAGGAGGCTCAGGTTGGAGGCTTGCTTGAATCCAGGAGTTGAAGCCTGCAGTGAGCAATGATCACACCACTGCACTTCAGCCTGGGCTACAGAGCAAAACCCTGTCTCTTAAAAAAAAAAAAAAGAAGAAGAGGCCGGGCGTGGTGGCTCACGCCTGTAATCCCAACGCTTTGGGAGGCCGAGGCCGGCAGATCACGAGGTCAGGAGATCGAGACCATCCTGACTAACACAGTGAAACCCCGTCTCTACTAAAAAAATACAAAAAATTAGCCGGGCGTGGTGGCGGGCGCCTGTATTCCCAGCTACTCGTGAGGCTGAGGCAGGAGAATGGCGTGAACCCGGGAGGCGGAGCTTGCAGTGAGCCGAGATGCGCCACTGCACTCCAGCCTGGGCGACAGAGCGAGACTCCGTCTCAAAAAAAAAAAAAAAAAGAAGAAATAAATCCTAACACATACTACAAGGTGAAGCTCGAGGACATTATGCTAAGTGAAATAAGCACGTCAGGAAAGGACAAATACTTTATGACGCCATTTACATGAGATTCCCACAGTCAAATTCACGAACTCAGACAATGGAATGGAGGTTGCAAAAGACCCTGAGGGAAGGAGGTGCACGGGGAGTTGTGCAACGAGACAGATTTCAGTGTTGCAAGATGAAAACAATTCTGGAAATTGGCTTCACAATGTGAATGTATTTAACAGTACTGAAGAGAACACTTAAAATGGATGGGAGGCAAAGAACACATTCGGTTTAAACGCAAACGTCCTGGCGGGGACAAGCCGGACTGAAGCCAGGCCAGCTCAACCACGCCCCTTCCTGCTCCGCTGTCACTCAGTGATAAAGAGGCGGGGCCATTGGATCTGTCCAATCAGGACCTCAGCTGAAAAGATGTGAGCGGCGCCACGCTGGGCCTGCGCAGTGCGGACGTCGCCATTCCTGGCCCATGGGAAGATTGCGTTTCACCTGCTCCTGAAGGCCGAAGGTGGCTCTAGCGCATCCTTTGTCGCGCCGTGACCTGCAGGTACTGACAGATCCGTAGGGAGGACACCGTGACTTCCCGGACGCTGGGAAATGGTGAGTGTGCGGGGCCAGTGTCCGAGGGGAGGCATCCTCTGTAAACATATGTGGAATGTTTCAGGACTCAGTCTCCTTTGAGGATGTGGCCGTGAACTTCACCCTGGAGGAGTGGGCTTTGCTGGATTCTTCACAGAAAAAGCTCTATGAAGATGTGATGCAGGAGACCTTCAAAAACCTGGTTTGTCTAGGTAAGGATATCAACATTTCTTTCCTCAGTTAATTTTTAATGGTCTTTCTGGGTATGCATTTTAGGAAAAAAGTGGGAAGACCAGGACATTGAAGATGACCACAGAAACCAGGGGAAAAATCGAAGGTGAGTTGCATCCACAGAAAAATAGTGGCCCGGCCACTAATAATGTGCTATTCATTTTTTACAGATGTCATATGGTTGAGAGACTCTGTGAAAGTAGAAGAGGTAGCAAATGTGGAGAAACCACTAGCCAGATGCCAAATGTTAATATCAACAAGGAAACTTTTACTGGAGCAAAACCACATGAATGCAGCTTTTGTGGAAGAGACTTCATTCATCATTCGTCCCTTAATAGGCACATGAGATCTCACACTGGACAGAAACCAAATGAGTATCAGGAATATGAAAAGCAACCATGTAAATGTAAAGCAGTTGGGAAAACCTTCAGTTATCACCACTGCTTTCGCAAACATGAAAGAACTCACACTGGAGTGAAGCCCTATGAATGTAAACAGTGTGGGAAAGCCTTTATATATTACCAGCCATTTCAAAGACATGAAAGGACTCATGCTGGACAGAAACCCTATGAATGTAAGCAATGTGGAAAAACCTTTATATATTACCAGTCTTTTCAAAAACATGCTCATACTGGAAAGAAACCCTATGAATGTAAACAGTGTGGGAAAGCCTTTATATGTTACCAATCTTTTCAAAGACACAAAAGGACTCACACTGGAGAGAAACCCTATGAATGTAAGCAATGTGGTAAGGCTTTCAGTTGTCCCACATACTTTCGAACTCATGAAAGAACTCACACTGGAGAAAAACCCTACAAATGTAAAGAATGTGGTAAAGCCTTCAGTTTTCTCAGTTCTTTTCGAAGGCATAAAAGGACTCATAGTGGAGAGAAACCCTATGAATGTAAAGAATGTGGAAAAGCCTTCTTTTATTCTGCAAGCTTTCGAGCACATGTAATAATACACACTGGGGCTCGACCTTATAAATGTAAAGAATGTGGGAAAGCCTTCAACTCTTCTAATTCCTGTCGAGTGCATGAAAGAACTCATATTGGAGAAAAACCATATGAATGTAAACGATGTGGCAAATCATTCAGTTGGTCCATTTCTCTTCGATTGCATGAAAGAACTCATACTGGAGAGAAACCTTATGAGTGTAAACAGTGTCATAAAACCTTCAGTTTTTCAAGTTCCCTTCGAGAACACGAAACAACTCACACTGGAGAGAAACCCTATGAATGTAAACAATGTGGTAAAACCTTCAGTTTTTCAAGTTCCCTTCAAAGACATGAAAGGACTCACAATGCAGAGAAACCCTATGAATGTAAACAGTGTGGGAAAGCCTTCAGGTGTTCAAGTTATTTTCGAATTCATGAAAGGTCACACACTGGAGAGAAACCCTATGAATGTAAACAGTGTGGAAAAGTTTTCATTCGTTCCAGTTCCTTTCGACTGCATGAAAGAACACACACTGGAGAGAAACCCTATGAATGTAAACTATGCGGTAAAACCTTCAGTTTTTCAAGTTCCCTTCGAGAACATGAAAAAATTCACACTGGAAATAAGCCTTTTGAGTGTAAGCAATGTGGTAAGGCCTTCCTTCGTTCCAGTCAAATTCGATTGCATGAAAGGACTCACACTGGAGAGAAACCGTATCAATGTAAACAATGTGGAAAAGCCTTCATTTCTTCCAGTAAATTTCGAATGCATGAGAGAACTCACACGGGAGAGAAACCCTATCGATGTAAACAATGTGGGAAAGCCTTCAGATTTTCAAGTTCTGTTCGAATTCATGAAAGGTCTCACACTGGAGAGAAACCTTATGAATGCAAACAATGTGGAAAAGCCTTCATTTCTTCCAGTCACTTTCGACTGCATGAAAGGACTCATATGGGAGAGAAAGTCTAAGAATATAAGCAACATTCTGAAGCCTTCGGTTGTTCCAGCTCCTTCTGAATACACAAAAGAGTTCATACTGGACAGAAGCTGTGTGAATACAAACATTGTTCTAAAGCCCTTAATTGTTCCAGTTTCTTTTGAGCACGAAAGAATTCCCACTGGTGAGAAACAGTATGAATGTAAACATTGTGATTAAGCCTTCAGTTGACCTAATTCATTTCAAAGACAGGACTCGTGCTGCAGTGAAATCTGTTTTGTTTTTTGTTTTTTGTTTTTTTAAAAAAGGCCAAGCTTGTTGGCTCATGCCTATAGTCCCAGCACTTTGGGAGGCCAAGGTGCAAGGCAGGCAGATCATTTGAGGTCAGAAATTCGAGACCAGCGTGGTCAACATGGTGTAACCCCATCTCTACTAAAAATTACCAAAAAATGAACCAGGCATGGTAGTGCATGCCTCTAATCCCAGCTACTCAGGAGGCTAAGGCAGGAGAATCACTTGAACCTGGAGACAGAGGTTGCAGTGAGCTGAGATCACGCCACTGCATTCCAGCCTGTGCGACAGAATGAGACACTGTCTCAAGAAAAAATAAAAGTGGGAAAATCTTCCAACTGTCCTCTAGAGTGTGAATATATGAAAGGAGTCAGAGTGGGGTGAAAGTCTATAAATGTAAGACATTTGGGAAAGCCTTCACACAGCCTTTTGAGCACACATGAGAATGTATACTGGAGAGAAACCCTATAAATATTAAGAATGTGGGAAATTCTTCATCCTAGTTCTTTTGTTGTTGTTGATGATACAAAAATATTTTCATTTAATAAAGATTGTCAGGTTATATTTAATAAGAAAGAAAGTATCATGTAAACAGCCCAGTAATAAAATTTTACAATCTTATAAATTATAACATTTTTCTTTAAAACTGGAAC